TCCCGGGTCTGCCCAGAGACTGCACGAGGGCTTGCAGCGTGTCCACAGCCCTAGCTGAGCCAGGTCTGGATTTGAGCTGACCTGCGCTCCCTGGGGCCGAGACTGAGACTGTGAGCTGGGGTCAGTCCATGGGTCGGACAGCAGGAGGATACAGCGCATGGAACTGGGGGGACCCCAGGAAAGGCCTCCAAGAGAAGGAGCGTGTCGACAAGAGGGTGGTGGGTGCAGCAGGTGCTGCAGGTTTCAGGGAGTGGAAGGTTGGGACAGGAGAGCCCAGACAGCCAGGACCACGCCCTGCCCACTGGTGATTCACCTCCCAACCTCAGCTGGGATGTTTTTCTAGTTTCCCAGGAAATATCTAATTCCTGCACACCTCCTGTCCTGCCTCGGGGCCTGGGCTTCCGGGAGGAGGTGGCCTGGACCAGGCCTTGAGGATGAGGCAGGAGGAGGCTGGGGCCGTGGGTGCTGGGCCGTCTCCTGGTCTGCTGAGCAGGGTGGGGGCCTCTCTGGGGCTGAGCACCAGGCGCTAGGCTGCTCTGCGCAGGTACTGCCTCACCACTGTAAGCCAGGATGCCAGGCAGGGAGTGAGCATTGAGGCCAGCTTGGGGCGCCCTGGTGTTCCGGGCAGGGCAGAGACAAGGCGAGGAGGTGGCAGCCGAGCTGGCCACGCAGGACAGACGGGTCCTCACGCCATGCCAGCCCTTCCCTGACGCATGGTGACCAGCTCCACAGCAGGGCAGGGCAGGCGCGTGGCATGCAGAGGTCTCCAGGCGTGGGACAGATGGGTCACTGCCCTGACCCTGTGCCAGGACTTAGCGTGCCAGGCTCCCCGCCTTGCCCCGTTGCTGGCCCCCACCAGAGGGTGACCACACCCAGGCCAGCCACGAGAACTTGTCTGACCAGTCCTGGGGGCAGACTGCCAAGAAGGTGGGCAGGGGTGAGGAGGGGCCATTTGCTTCCACCCAGCGGGGCTGTGAGTGGTTCTGGGGTCCTGCCCACCTGTCCCAACCCTTCTTGGTCCCTCAACTCTGCTCTGCCTGCAGTCTGGTGTGGACACACTGATCATACCTCCCGGAACCTGGGCCTCCCAGGGTGGCCTGGAGGCTGCAGACGGGCAGAGCAGCCAGGAGCTGCCCACCAAGGAGGCGTCTGGCACTGTCTGGGGTCCCGAGCTGGGAGCGGGGATCCCCAGACACGGAGCTGGTGCGCCACCTGGAGTCCATGTGGACTGGTGCAGCCCTCTGCCGTCCAGCCGGCATCAAGGTGAGGCTGAGAAGCCACACAGATCCACAGACAAGCACAGTGGCAAAGTCTGCAGAAGGCTCTGAGCCAGGAGGGAACCCTGGCAGGCTTCCTAGAGGAGGAGATGTGAGCAGAGGCCAAGGCAGGAAAACATTCCAGTATGGAGGGGAGGTTCCTTATCTCTTGCAAGTGGGTGGTGCCGTTAGATCTAGTTTCAAGGCTTTGTGGCTGAAACGGGAGCCCACGCCCGCCACAGCTGGCCACCTGCCTCTCTCCTGACTCCCGTGCAAGGCCAGTAATGCAACCCAGGAGGGAGCCGCAGGGCGCCCTGGGTCCCCCACTCCCTTCTCCGGCCACCCCGTGGCTGTGCATAGCTGCCCAGCAGAGCCCATGCAGGTAAGAGGCCTGGGCTCAGGTCGGCCAGGAGGCAGGCTGTCCACCGCTGGCTTCCCTCTGGCAGGATGCTGCAGCCGGAGGGCCCCCAGGCCTCGGAGGAGGGGGGCCCCCGGAGGAGAGGACAGACTGCATCATCTGCTGCTCGGCCTATGACCTCTCCGGGCACCTGCCCCGCCGCCTCTACTGTGGACACACCTTCTGCCAGGCGTGTGTGCGGCGGCTGGACACACCGGCGCCCGAGCAGCGCTGGATCCCCTGTCCGCAGTGCCGTCAGAGCACGCCCACGCCTCGCGGAGGGGTGGCCATGCTAGACCTGGACCTGGCTGCTTTCCTGGCGGTCAAGGCTGAGCGGGAGCCGGCAAGACTAGAACCCCTGCCCCTCACCTCCCTCAAAGGCAGCGCCATCACTCGGCAGCCAGCTGGGCTGTGCCCTGCCCTGGGACCCCAGCCCCACTTCCCCCAGCCCAGATACTGCTGCTGGGGCTGTGGCAGCCTCTGCTGCCCACCCCTAGGCAGCCCCGAGGTCTGAACTCTGGCCATTCCCACCCCTGCAGGGGAAATGCCTGCCTTGGAACCCCTGACCACACACCATCATGGGTTCAGCCCACTCAGAACAACCTGGCAGTAGCATCCTATACGCAGCTTCGTGTGGCCCAGCAGGGTGGTGTCATCCCAGCCGTGAACATCCCAGGCCACAGCCTAAGGTTGGGGGCTGGGAGGCTCCGCAGGAGGCTGGTGACCTCCCACCTGTCCTGGCCACAATTACCAGACCCCAGACTAGCCCGACCGGATGTGCCTGGTGAGGACACTGCTGTCTGAGTGGGCGGCAAGCCTGGCTTGGGCCTAGACGCAGCGCAAAGGATGGCTCCCAAGAGGATGCGAAGGCGTCCCGGGGGCCTGGGCTGCAGGCTGGAGGGGCAGGGCCGGTCTGGCTATGCCTGGCGGGCTGCCCAGAGCAGGTCTCCCCTCTCCCACAGACGTCCCCGGGGTGTACCGGGAGGGTGGCAAGACTACCTCCTTCCTCCCTGCCCTGCATGGCAGCCCTGTGAATTCACCCACTCAACAAAGCTCATGGAGTTCCCACTGTGTGTCGGGTGCGGTTCTGGGAGGGTCTC